GGTTCTCCTTCCTTCTTTCAACTGTTGTCTGTGAAAGGAGGGATGCAGGTATGGGAGACAGGAGTCCTGCGAATTCGTCTGTAAACTGTGGACGGGGGGGTGGGTGGGGGGGGGTAACGTGGGCACCTTTGTGCACAAGTGCATGAATAGGAGGGGTGAGCAACTGTGTGTCCATCACCTTTTTGTCAAAGAAGCAGGAGTCAGTGGGCTACGTGCTTCATGAGCAGGAGAGGCGGAAACTAAGGAAGGCTCATGTGTTGGAGGAAGCATGTTTGAAGAGCAGCAGGTCTCACAGAGTTTGCTCTTTAATACTCTCCCCAGCACACGGAAGGGGAAGGGGGTGGAGGTTGCTGCTATGAGAGAGAAAAAAAAAACAGCCACAATAGAGATTCTGCCTTCAAAGGTTGGCTTGCCACCTGAAGCAGCCACTGCCCAGGGGGTGCAAAGAAGAGACAGCAGCGCCCAGCTTGGAGGTGCTAACTCCAGAGGCCAGCATCAGCAACTGGGCACAGAAAGGAGCCGCCTGGGCAGGGACCATGGCACGGCCACATCCCTGGTGGCTGTGCGTTCTGGGGACCCTGGTGGGGCTCTCAGCTACTCCAGCCCCCAAGAGCTGCCCAGAGAGGCACTACTGGGCTCAGGGAAAGCTGTGCTGCCAGATGTGTGAGCCAGGTAAGAGGGGGCCTTGGTAAGGGCCAGGTGAGTGGCGAAAGAGAGAGGACTGGGGTTAATACAGTAAATAGGCGCAGGGTGAGACTGAGCTCAAGCAAGGAGGGAAATCCTGCAGCTGTGGGGAGGCACCACCTTGAAGAGGGCAGAGAACCAGCCCTTCTCAGGCCTTGATCCCTTACCCTCTCCTCCCAGGAACATTCCTCGTGAAGGACTGTGACCAGCATAGAAAGGCTGCTCAGTGTGATCCTTGCATACCGGGGGTCTCCTTCTCTCCTGACCACCACACCCGGCCCCACTGTGAGAGCTGTCGGCACTGTAACTCTGGTGAGGTGGGCAAGGGTGTGTAGGTGGGGACGATGGACAAGCATCTGGGGGAGCAAGGCTGGTGACGGGTTTGGGGGTGCAAGGAGGATGACGGGGCCAAAGCTTTGGCCTTCTTCAAGGCTCACAGCAAGTGGAGCCAATGCTGGGAAATGCGGCACCCTAGGTGGGGCATGAATTAACGTGGGCAGACATCTAGTATTCCAGGAAAGGGATAAATAGAATTTGAGGGATTGGTGAGAACGGGTCTATGGATAGGATCAAGACAATAAAATGAGAGAAGTGGCTCTATGACCCCAGATTTCGGGCAAGCAACCCCCAACCAATAAACTGACTGTGTTCCCAGAGTGCACATGTGCAGGTTGGCCATTGGGAATTTGGAATACATCTTTCTAAGGAAATAACAAAGCAACCCAATAGGTAACAACCTTTTTTTGCACAAAAGCCAATTTGAGAAAATGAGTATGTATGTAGCCTGTGTTTTTATTTTATAGTTCCAAAAAAAAAGGTTTTTTTTAAACTAAGAAGTATAATATCTGCAGTTGTGCTTATGAATGCTGTTATTATTTCTCCATCTTCGCTACAATTTCAGAAACTACGGCCAGTATACACTAGAATAGCAGGCTTTAAAGTGGCCCCTTTGAACAAATGTTCTCTAGCAAGACACTTTTTAGAACCAGGTAACTGTAACTATTAAACTACCTACTTGCAAGTCCTATGCTCCCTGGGCCTCTCTTCCCCCAGGTCTTCTCGTTCGCAACTGCACCATCACTGCCAATGCTGAGTGTGCCTGTCGCAATGGCTGGCAGTGCAGGGACAAGGAGTGCACCGAGTGTGATCCTCTTCCAAACCCTTCGCTGACCGCTCGGTCGTCTCAGGCCCTGAGCCCACACCCTCAGCCCACCCACTTACCTTATGTCAGTGGTAAGTTCCAGGCAACTCTCTGTGCCATCACGTGCTGCTACTCATTCTGTCTCTGTTTTTCCAGAGATGCTGGAGGCCAGGACAGCTGGGCACATGCAGACTCTGGCTGACTTCAGGCAGCTGCCTGCCCGGACTCTCTCTACCCACTGGCCACGTGAGTTTTCTCCTTAATCCCCACCGCTAGAGCCCTAACCCCTGTGTGTCCCCTCCTATTACAGCCCAAAGATCCCTGTGCAGCTCCGATTTTATTCGCATCCTTGTGATCTTCTCTGGAATGTTCCTTGTTTTCACCCTGGCCGGGGCCCTGTTCCTCCATCAACGAAGGAAATATAGATCAAGTAAGAGACAGAACACAGGCCTCCGGTCCTGCCAGCCTTGGTCCTACCCCTTCTCTCCCCTTAGCTGGCGTGCTCCTGACACCCCTCCCCCAAGCGCACCCGCCTCTACCCATCTCCTTCTCCCGTCTCCCCCTGCCCCCACTGCTGGCCAAGACTCATCGGATCTCCTTCTGCAGACAAAGGAGAAAGTCCTGTGGAGCCTGCAGAGCCTTGTCATTACAGCTGCCCCAGGGAGGAGGAGGGCAGCACCATCCCCATCCAGGAGGATTACCGAAAACCGGAGCCTGCCTGCTCCCCCTGAGCCAGCACCTGCGGGAGCTGCACTACAGCCCTGGCCTCCACCCCCACCCCGCCGACCATCCAAGGGAGAGTGAGACCTGGCAGCCACAACTGCAGTCCCATCCTCTTGTCAGGGCCCTTTCCTGTGTACACGTGACAGAGTGCCTTTTCGAGACTGGCAGGGACGAGGACAAATATGGATGAGGTGGAGAGTGGGAAGCAGGAGCCCAGCCAGCTGCGCCTGCGCTGCAGGAGGGCGGGGGCTCTGGTTGTAAAACACACTTCCTGCTGCGAAAGACCCACATGCTACAAGACGGGCAAAATAAAGTGACAGATGACCACCCTGCAGCTCTCCAGCTTCCTCTCTGAAATCCC